TCAGAAAAACATGTACAGTTATCCCTGGGTATCCGTGGGAGACTGGTTCCACGACCTCCGGAGGATACCAAAATTCATAGATGCTCAAGTCCCTGATATAAAATGGCATAGTATTTGCGTATAACCTATGAATATTCTACTGTATACTTTAAATCATTTCCAGATGTGACTCACGCCTATAATCCCAGCAATTTGGGAGGCTGAGGCAAGTGGATTAAACCCAGGAGTTCGAGACCAGCCTGGGCAACATGGCGAAACCCTGTCTCTACTAAAAACACAAAAATTAGCTGGGAGTGGTGGTGGGCACCTGTAATCTCAGGTACTCGGGAGGCTGAGGCACGAGAATTGCTTGAAACCAGGAGACGGAGGTTGCAGTCAGCCGAGATGGCGCCACTGCACTCCAGCCTGGGCCACAGAGTGACACTCGGTCTCAAAAAAATAGATAAATAAATAATTTCCAGGTTACTTATAATGCCTAATAAAGTGTAAATGCTATGTATATAGCTGTTATACTGTACTGTTTAGGAGAATAATGTCAAGAAAAAAAGTATACACATGTTCAATGCAGATGCAATTTTTTCCTGAATATTTTCCATCTGAGGTTAGTTGAATTCACGGACGTGGACTGCCCCCCATAGGGAGAGCTGATTGTATTTTACTGTTGTTGGTTGCAGTATTCTATACAGATGTTAGGATGCTTTTTTTAAATGCAGATTTTTAAGGCTATACTCACTGAGTCCTCTGCCCCAGGGCCTGGAATCTGTATCTGTAATAAGTTCCCCACATATTTCCTCCGCAGTACCCACGGATCCGGAAACCATGGCCCCACACGTCCTTCAGGTCTGGTGTCCTTTGATTTAAGTGAGTAACTCTGGTGGTGTCATCGATCGCTCTGACAGATTTTTCTTTTGCTCTAGTCTTGCTGCCAGGTCTGCGGAAAAGAGAATCCTGTGTTCTCAGGCTCGGCTTGCGTCTCGTTCTGCCTGGGCCGAGCTACAGAGGGATTGGGCCGCCGGGACGTCACGTGGACTGGGGCCGGATAATGGCGGGCGCTGCAGAAGATGCGCGAGCTCTTTTCCGGGCTGGGGTCTGCGCGGCCCTGGAGGCCTGGCCGGCCTTGCAGGTCAGTGGGGCCAGGGCCAGGGCAAGGTCAAGCTGACTTGGTGGGCTTGGACCTGTGTTTACAGATCGCTGTGGAGAATGGCTTCGGGGGTGTGCACAGCCAGGAGAAGGCCAAGTGGCTGGGGGGTGCAGTGGAGGATTACTTCATGCGCAATGGTGAGTGAATGTGAGGCGCCGCGACCCGCCTGTGTGGGGGTGTGGAGAGGAGGAGCCCCATCCCGCAGAGCCTGCATTTCCTCTCGAGCAGTTGTGGATTGGTACCTAAAGGTGAGGTGGAATGAATTCAGCTTTTAGAATCATTGACCCAAGGGCCCTGTCCTTTTCTACTTAGCTGACTTGGAGCTAGATGAGGTGGAAGACTTCCTTGGAGAGCTGTTGACCAACGAGTTTGATACAGTTGTGGAAGACGGGAGTCTGCCCCAGGTGAGCTTATCACGGGCACAACTGCAGTCTCCAAATCCAAACTGGTTGAATATTTTCTTGGTAGGTGAGCCAGCAACTGCAGACCATGTTCCACCACTTCCAGAGGGGTGATGGGGCTGCTCTGAGGGAGATGGCCTCCTGCATCACTCAGAGAAAATGCAAGGTCACAGCCACTGCACTTAAGACAGCTAGAGAGACTGATGAGGATGAAGATGATGTGGACAGTGTGGAAGAGATGGAGGTGAAGTGGGTGCCCCCTGGGTTGGGGGATACGTATTCAGCTCTCTTTTAAATCTCCCCTCCAGGTCACAGCTACGAATGATGGGGCTGCTACAGATGGGGTCTGCCCCCAGCCTGAACCCTCTGATCCAGACGCTCAGACTATTAAGGAAGAGGATATAGTGGAAGATGGCTGGACCATTGTCCGGAGAAAAAAATGAGTGGGGATGATTGGAAATGGCTTTGGGCCCTTATTTGCTGTTCTAAGAGTTGTCTGTAGGGGTTTTTTTTTTGAGGATTGCAGACCTGTGGACTGGTTACCCCATCTCCACCCTCTCCCCTGTTCCTCTGTCTGGCTCCCTCCAGGGCAAGGAAAACCTAGGGTCCTTGGTCTTGGGGGTGGGGGGACCTTTTCCAGCATATTCCCCTGGGCCTTTAGTTAACATCCGAGTGACGAAGCCGGGTTCCCCAGTACAGTGTCTTTTGGGTGCGGTCATTGTGAGGAAGGGGATGAGTGAGTGTGGGTGTGGCTGGAGGAGGAGCTAGATGCCGGTGGACAGTGGGCAGGTGGATTTGGGGAGGAGAGGATCAGCAGCAGCAGCAGTACTCAGTGATAGGGGGCTGGCTGGGTCAGGAATGGTGAGATGAACATGCAAGTGGAAGAGAGAATAGTTGAAAATGTGAATGAAAGTAGCTCTGGAGCCTCTCCCTTACCCCACCCCACACACACGCAACAGCTCTGTACCCCTGCCCAGAACTTGGAACCTCCCAGGAATGCTGCCTTCCTTCAGCCCAGCCTCCAGTCCTGGGTTCCCTCAGGAATTCGAAGACCTTGGCTAGGTGGTGAGCTTGGAAGAGCTGGGCTTTGTTTTCTGTCTCCTCTAACCTCTTTCCTTACTCCTTATCCCATCCCATTTGAGTTCAGGGGTGAGGCTTAAGATCTTAATAAATAATACCTTACTGCTTAATCTGTGGCTTGACCTGTGAGTAGTAGCCTTAGAATCAGCCTTCTGGGAGCTCAGCTTCAGAGTTTACAAGGGAGCAGTTTCTGGGCCCACCCTAGCAGCCTGGTACTTTGGACAACCAAACAGATGAACGAACGGAGCACAGCAGTGCTATGAAAGTTACTGTAAGCCTGAAATAAACTGTATTTTTCTTAAAAAAAAAAAAACACACAAAAAAACACAAAAAACTGAGTATCCATTGTCCTCCCCCCTGTTTCCCTGTCCTGCCCGCTGGCCCTGCCATGGGTCTGGACGATAAAATACTGGGTAGCCTTGGGGCCGGGTAGAAGCTGTAAGCCATGGGAGAGGCAGGAGAGGTCTAGTTGCCACCCCACGTGGAGTTGTACGTGTGAAGACACTGGCTGAGGAGGCAGGGCTGGGTCGGGGCCCCAGGGTCAGTGGCAGAGCTGGCACTTGAATCCAGGTCTCCTACCTCTGGTGCTTTGTGGGGAACTGGGTGGAGGCAGGATCTGTGGTAGGGTATTGAGGGATGAGGGAGAAAAACGACCTAATTCAGGTAGGACTGGCAACGGCTCCCACCCTCCCTGGGGACAGGGATTAATAAAAATTGACATCACTGTAGGAATATATTTTTTAAAAGCCCACGTTTTGTGAAAAGATGAATTAAAAAACCCAAGACCCAGCATTCGGGATTGAAAGTGCCCGTGATGGGAGTTCAAGTATTGACTGAGCTGGGAGGGAAGGGGCTAGAGCCCCCAATCAGACATGGGCAACTAGAGTGTGGGGTGGGGGCTCCCAGTTTGTCCCAAACCCTCTAGGTCTTGTCTCGGGTCTGGGGGGATTCGGGGGGTTCAGCAGTGGCTCCTAAAGCAGCCACCGGTGCCTCCTCCATCTCCCTGTCCTCAGACAGTGTGGGCCCCGGGCAGAACGTGTCCCCTCGGCCCGCCCGGCCAAGCACAGCCATCCAGCGTCGCTGTAGTTCCTCTGTCTCAGGGCTGAAGTACCAGCTGAGGTGGCTCTGGGTGATCTTGAAGACATGCCTTCTGTCAGGCCGCTCCCCTGCCTCGGGCGGTCCCACCTCGAAGCCAATGAGGGGCAGGCTGCGCTGGGCTTTCACATCCTGGCGGGAGGAGGGACAGAGCTGGGGCCACCTTGGGGCTAGACCTTTCCCCCGCCCCAGCTTCTAACTGGTTTTGCATATGCTCTGTCTTCAGTCCCCTACTCAGGAACTCCCCTACTCAGGAACCTTCCGTGGCTCCAGTGTTATCAACAGGAACATGTCAGAACTGGGGCTAAAATGCAGGCTGGTTTAAATACCTGTCTCCCCCCACCCCCGCCTCTTCTCACAAAACTGCTGGGCTAGTCTCTTTAGCATACCAAATAATGTTTTCAGGCCTTTGTCTATGCTATTGCCCCTATCTGCATACTTTTTTTTTTTTTTTTTTTTGAGACAGAGTCTTGCCCTGTTGCCCAGGCTGGAGTGCAGTGGCATGAACTTGGCTCACTGCAACCTCTACCTCCCAGGTTCAAGCAATTCTCCTGCCTCAGCTTCCTGAGTAGCTGGGACTACAGGCACACGTCACCACGCCAGGCTAATTTTTGTATTTTTAGTAGAGACGGGGTTTCACCATGTTGGCCAGGCTGGTCTTGAACTCCTGATCTCAGGTGAGCCACCTGCCTCGGCCTCTCAGAGTGCTGGGATTACAGGCGTGAGCCACTGCGCTCGGTCCCATCTGCATACTCTTACCCACTCCAAATTGGACCTAGCAGTTCCCCATCTCTACTCCTTCCAGGAAGCCAGGCCCACAACTCATCCTGGTTTTCCCTACATACCACAACCACTCCTTGTCTCTAGCCAGTCTTTGTCTCTCAAGGGTTGGGGTTCTGATTTCCTCTTAGAGATAGGCTCACCTTATCTTCCAAGGCTCACCTTATCTTCCAAGGCCAAGGAGAGGTCAAGGACTGGATCTGGCTTTGCCAGGTGGCTGAAAGGACCCGAAGGAGTAGGATGCATACCTGAGGGGCTCCGTAGATATACAGCACCAAGGGTTCATTTTCAGGGACCACGAACCATGCCTTGTGCCATCCTTTGCCACCCTTCTCCATGTAGTGCAGGAAGCTGCAGATGACGCTGTTCTCTGCAGCCACTGAGGCCTGTTTCTGTGGCCAGAGACACCGGGCATCAATGTTGACAGAAGGCCTAGCCTGGCTCCTCCTAGCTTTAATACCTCCTCAGTGTAGGGACTGCTATTCCTATCTCAGATGAAGACGCTCAAGCTCAGGTGGCAGGAGTGATTTGTCCAGTGCCACCCAGTGAATCAGCTAGAGCTGAGATTCAAAGCTAGGTTCGTCTGCCTCATTTGGGCAACGGCTGCTGCCTCTACAGGCCAGTGGAAGGAGTGTGCGGATCTCAGGCATTCTTTCTTCAGTCAGAGCATTCATTCCTCAAGCCATTCACACATTTAGGCCTCATGCTTTTTTCTGTCTTTCATCACATCCATTTCCTACACTCATTGAGAGGTAATCTAGCATTGTGGTTTTAAGGGGGTATGTGGGTGGTTAATGAAGTCTGGCTTAGAATCCCAGCTCTAGATGAAAATGTATTGACTTGGAGAGCAAAGAGAGCTGATGTGAGAATTAAATGAATTAATATATGCAAAGTGCTTAGAATAGTTCCTGGCACAGAGTAAGTACTCTTTTAAGTGTTAAATAAATACCTAGATTTGTTTTTAAAAAAATCTCCAAAATGTGTGTTTGTGCATATATGCCT